TGTGCTTTGGCCCTGGTGCTAGCTGCCACCTGGATGGCTGTGGTAGCCTCGTAAGTTGCCCCGCTGCTTCTCCTCTTGTTCTTGTCCAAACCAGTCTCCACAGTGGCTACAGTGATTTTTTTTTTTTCAATAGATACGAGGTCTCACTATATTGCCTATGCTGGTCTTGAACTCCTGGGCTCAAGTAGTCTTGCTGCAGCCTCCCAAAGCGCTAGGATTACAGGTGTGAGCCACCGTGCCCGGCCCCAGTGATCTTAAAATACAAATTTGAGGCCCAACCTGGGCGACAGAGCGAGGCTCCGTCTCAAAAATAATAATAATAATAATATAATAATAATACAAATTTGAGTGTCATATTTTTCTCTTAGGAGTTTGCATGAAGCCCCAAATCCTCAAGGCGCATATGCCAACGCAGGAGCCCAGGCATAAACTATCCTGCCGACCTTTTCACCTCATCATCAACCAATCCTAACTCTGCTTCCAGCCACGTGGGCTCTTTCTGGGTGGTGGGGGTGACCCAAGCTCCACCTCTTGTTCATCTTACCTCCCAGGACTGTATGTCAATGTCCCTCCTCTAGGATTTCCTTCGTTTTCTAGATCATCACCTCCCCACTCTCAGCTCTCATCACAGCCGTAGTTGGTCGTCTACCTCCCCTATAGACTGGAAGCTTCGTTCGGGCCGTGGGCTTGGCTGTCCTGCTCACCACGGTGTCCATGACTTGGGCTCAGATGTTTCACAAGAGTTTGTTGAATGAATGTGGGGAAAGGATGGACAGGGGATAGACGGGTGTGGAGGGCAGGCAGACACGGATCCTGAAAGGTACACACAGACCGAACCTGCAGTGGGAGGGGTCGCCAACAGGACCGACTGGCCGGGGCGGAGGGCAGGGCGCGGCTGGCGCGCGGCAGGTGGTCGGAGCAGTCGGGCGAGGGAGAGCTGGGCGCTCTCCAGGCTGCGCCTCCGCAGGGGGCGCCCGTGGCCCGGGGCGTGGCCTCGCGCAGCCCCGCCCTCCTCGCCGGCGCCAGGGCAGGCGGGCGGCTGGCAGCTGTGGCGCCGACATGGCTGCGCTGGTGGAGCCGCTGGGGCTGGAGCGGGGTAAGCGTGCGCCAGGGGGCCCTGCCCACCCGCGGGGTTTCTGCGCCCCGCCCCCGCCCCGCAGACGTGTCCCGGGCGGTTGAGCTCCTCGAGCGGCTCCAGCGCAGCGGGGAGCTGCCGCCGCAGAAGCTGCAGGCCCTCCAGCGAGTTCTGCAGAGCCGCTTCTGCTCCGCTATCCGAGAGGTGAGGGGCGCGCGGCGCAGGGGCGCGAGCTGGAGGGTCTAGAGGCCTGAACTCCTGCGTCTAGGGCTGGAGGAGCTGGCGACTCCCTGATGCCGCTGCCTCCTCACCCAGGTGTATGAGCAGCTTTATGACACGCTGGACATCACCGGCAGCGCCGAGATCCGAGCCCATGCCACAGCCAAGGTGGGCCCCGCACCCCATTGCTCCTGGTGTCTCCAGGCTCAGCTGTCTGTGTTGGGCCCTGCAGAGCGTTGAGGGTGAGCAGCATGAGAAGGCGGTGGAGCTGCTGAAGGCGGCCCAGGGCTCGGTGAAGCTGGTTGTCCGTTACACACCGCGAGTGCTGGAGGAGATGGAGGCCCGGTTCGAGAAGATGCGCTCTGCCCGCCGGCGCCAACAGCATCAGAGCTACTCGTGAGCCCCTGGGTCACCACACCCCTGGGGCCTCCACGGGCTCCCTTTAACCCCAGGCTCCCAAACCAGGCCAGTGCTTCCTGGATCTTCCAGCCCTGGCCCCTCCTCTGGGATCCTGACCCTTGACCCTTGGCCCAGGCTCTCACCCCAGGCTAGTTTGGCCAAATCCCCTGGGGAGCCCTTAGCTTCCTTCCATCCCAAGATACGGAACCTACTGTGGCTGGGATCCCTCAGCCCACTTACCTGGGCCCTTGCCTCTGCAACCCCAGTCCTGCCCCTCTTGTCTACCCGGAGCCTCCCTGATCCCGGGTCCCTTGTCCACCCCCCTTGCAGGTCCTTGGAGTCTCGAGGTTGAAACCACAGATCTGGACGTTCACGTGCACTCTCTTCCTGTACAGTATTTATTGTTCCTGGCACTTTATTTAAAGATATTTGACCCTCACTGAGTGTCTGTGTGTCTGTCCTGCATCCCTG